AGGCATCCACGAGGGAGCTCCTGGCCAGCAGCCGTCATCCTCTCGGACCAGCCAGCTGGTCCTCTGGGAACAGCCAGCTCCCGAGCACAGCCGCACTCCTGTTGACCCTGGATCCCACCCTTTGAGCCTGACCCCACTGCAGCCTCTGCCCAGCCAGCCCTGCGCTCCCCCACCCTGACAGTGAGCTGTGTCCTCGTCCCCCCACCCCCTTCCCAGTCAAGGTGGTGGCCTGGGCCGCTCCACCTCACCGGTGCAGTGACCCAGGACGGCATCAGCAGCCCAGTGAGCACCAGGGGTGGCATAGGGCACCCATGAGGCTGCGCTGCACTCCTCTGCCCTGGGGCCACCTCGGCTGCTGCAGCCTGCCCAGCAGCACATTCCAGTCACTGCCCCCGCACTCCCACAGGGCTCAGGCTGGGCTCAGAGGCCACTGAGATGCCAGCTCCTTGAGAGCAGTGGGGGTGTCCCAGGCCAGAGCAGCCTCTTCCTCTCCTGGTCCCAGAAAAACCCTTGCAGTAAATGGTGGCCTCTGGGTGGTTACTTCTAGCGCAGGCTTCCTTCCTTCCTCTAGCTCCTCCCGGTGCCCTGGGTGCTGGGTGCTGGATGGATGGGCGTCCTCTAGCTCCTCCCGGTGCCCTGGGTGCTGGGTGCTGGATGGGTGGGCGTCCTCTAGCTCCTCCCGGTGCCCTGGGTGCTGGGTGCTGGATGGGTGGGCGCCACGGTGCACCCTTGTTGGGCTGCCTGTGCCCGAGTGGCCTCTGCAGCTCTTATGTCTGCCTCTAATGGGATGTGCGCCCTGACTGCCTCGTTCTTAAGGGCATAGTGGGTCGGCTAAGATCTGATCGCCAGGACTGCGTTCTGGGCAGGTGCTGGGAAGGCGGAACCAAGCCGTCCGTGCCGCTAGGGAGCCGAGACTGCCGGAAAGAGGAGCGGCAGGAGGGGGCGTGGTTGTGCAGCCCCACCCCCGGGAGGGGCTTTAGGCACTGGGAAGGAAAGTCCTGTTGGAGGAGTTCGGTGGCTGTTCACACCCGCCTCGCTGTCTTGGAGTCTTGATCTGTCGTCGGCGGGTCGCTGGCACAGGACTAAACATGGCTGAGGCTGGGCTCCAGCCAGATCTGGCTGGGGACAGCACCGCGTGGGCCCAGGATCCACCCAGAGCAGGCAGGCCTTGCTGGGGCCCCAGTCAAGTCCACTTCCAGTGAGGAGAGCCAGCCGGGAGGTCAGTGCCAGAGCTCTGGTGGAGCCCAGACCCTGCCTTCCCTGAGGGCCGCCCCTGTCGCCGCCCTGGGGTCCCTGTCCTCCTATCCTGACTCCTGCCCCAGGGCCACCACCCCTGAACTGTGCCCTGGGGCCCCCACCCTCCACCTGGCCGACTCCAGCTCTGGGCCTGTCAGTCCACCTGGGTCCTCTCTGGGCCCTGAGTGCCTGGACCCTCTGTGCCAAGCACCAGCAAGCAAAGGGGATGACCTTGGGCACCCCCAAGGTGCTGAGACTACAGCCAGTGAGCCCCTGCTGGGGGCCAAAGCCATGGAGGGTGCCTGGGCCCTTCCAACCTGGAAGGAGGAGGGGAGAGAGCAGGCAGCAGGGCAGGGGGAAGAGGAGGAGTGCCCGATCTGCACAGAGCCCTACGGGCCCAGAGAGCGCCGCCTGGCCCTGCTGAACTGTAGCCACGGCCTGTGTGTGGGCTGCCTGCACAGGCTGCTGGGCTCGGCCTCCAGTGCCGACCTGGGCCGGGTGCGCTGCCCGCTGTGCCGCCAGAAGACGCCCGTGCTGGAATGGGAGATCTGCCGGCTACAGGAGGAGCTGCTACAGGCCGACGGGCCCTCACGCCAGCCCCGCCGAGAGGCCCCTGCATCCTATCACCGCAACCCTGGGCCCTGGGGCTCCCTGGAGCACCGCTACCAGCTGCGCTTCCTGGCAGGGCCCGTGGGCGGCCGGGGCTGCCTGCCCTTCCTGCCCTGTCCACCCTGCCTGGGTGCCCGGCTCTGGACCCTGCGGGAGCGGGGACCCTGTGCCCGCCGCCTGGCGCTGCTGAGCCTGCTGGCCCTTGAGCTTCTGGGGCTGCTGCTGGTCTTCACGCCGCTCCTGCTGCTGGGACTGCTCTTCGTGCTCCTGGACCGCTCTGGCCGCTGAGCAGAGCCCAGGACAGCCCCGCCGCCAACAGGCCAGGGGGCCCAGACTGGCCCACGTCCCCATGCCTGGGTGCTGTGAGGCCTGATGACCAGGCTGGAAAAACCCAAGGTTGGGTCCAGGGCAGTGGCCTTCAATCAAGACCTCCCATTGCTGAACCCACAACCAGGGCTACCCAGAGGCCTGACCCTGCCAGAGTCCATGGCTGCACTGCTGCCCAGACACTAGCTGAACCCAAGGACACCAGCGCCCAAGGACAGCTCCTGGAGGAGGCCAGCCCAGCAGGAAAGTCTGTGAGCAGGACCCCATTCACCCTGCGGCAGACGGGCACCGTACTGGCCACGGGCTGACGCCGGCCACACTTCCCCTCCGAGGGCCAGCTGAGCACAGCAGGCATGAAAGCAAACAGAGATACAGCAGTGAGTCAGTTCCTTGGAGAGGGCAGGGACTCCGCCCACCCTGTGTTCAGATAAGGGCCAGTGTGTGTCCCTGAAGGTCAGGCCAGCCGGGGGAGGGGTCCATGCTGCGAAAATTCAGCCTGCAAAGGCTCCTCTCCCCACTTGATCAGGCCCAGACCAGGTGGGGGTTGGCGCTGGCCTGTGTTGCAGGGGACAAGGGCCCACCCAGGCCTTGGAACATAAGCTCTGCCCCTGCACACCCTCATGTCACCACACCTGGGATGGAGACATCAGGTGGCCCAGCGAGAGATGGAGGACTGATCCTGGAACGTGAAGCAGCTTTCAATAAACCAGCTCCTGGGGATGCCATTGTTACTACTTGTCTTTGTTACCCCA